TCTTCCCGTTGCAGGACATTTGATGTAACACTCGTGTCTCGGAGGTTGTTAATAAATAATGGATGGAGGAATGATCTGGGGGTGACCTTTTGTAGAACATCATCTGTCAGCCGAACTTCACTTAATCCTTCCTCTTACGCTGTCTTCTGGCTTTCAGGATATAGCAGTTTGCAAATCAGGTGGTTTGGTTCCTGCCAGTGAGTGACATTTCACAGGATGGGTGACATCGGAACGATTGGCCTGTGTGGTTGCCTCTGGGACCCTCAGAAGGATTTAAGCCCCGTGATTAGCAGGTCTATTTTTGGCCACCAAGTGCAGGAGGGAGGGCATCTGGTGTGTGTCTCATCTTGGCTGTGATGAGGCTTGGCTGACCCCAGCAAGGACTCTCCATGAGTGGAGTGTGGCAGCGCTGTGGTTAGCTGGCCAGGTGAGGGGTGTTTCTCCAATAAGCATTTGTAGATCTGCCCTCTACTAAACCTGCTTCACCCTGGTAGCCCCCCTCAAAGGCATAGCAAGCCAGAGTATCCCAGGGACCGGGAACACTTGGGAACAGATGCCTGATAGAGAGTCACAGAACCATAAAGTCACGGGGGCTAAAGCCAGAGAAACCAGAGTCCAGCCCCATCAGCTTACAGAGAGGGACTGAGGTCAGAAAAGCCGAGAGTGCCTCTTCCAGGGTAGCTCATGGGTTAGAACAGATTTTTCACTTGACTCCTGAAACTGTGGTCCCTTTAGCCAGTGCCCTGCCTCACAGGATGACTCTAGAGTCACTTCATTCATTCATAAACAATGCTTATCGAGTGCTGACTCTATGCAGGTGGTGTGCAACATCCTGAGGACACTGCAGGCAGCGAGACCAGCGAGGTGTCTTAGTCCATGCATGGTGCCAGAACAACATACTTTAGACTGGGTAACTATAAACAACATACATTTAATGCTCACAGTTCTGGAGGCTGGGAAGTCCAAGATCAAGACACCAGCAGATTTAGTGTCTGGTAAGAGGCTGTTCCTGATAGATGGCACCTTCTATGTGTCCTCACATGGTGGAGGAGGGGGCACACAGGTTCCCTTGTGACTCTTTTTTTTTTTTTTCTGAGACAAGGACTTTCTTGCTCTGTCACCCAGGCTGAAGTGCAGAGGCACAATCCTAGCTCACTGCTTTCCTGGGTTTCTTGTACACAGATCAGACCTATGAGTGCATGGTGGTCATTACAGCTTCAACCTATGCTAGAAGGCAGGCGTGAAGGAGGCTGCAGCTGCAGATATGGGATGGTGGGAGGCTTCCCTGAGGAGGGGATGTCGAAGGTGAGAGGTAGGATGCGTGAGATGCTTTCTGGGCAGTGGGAGAGGGTATCCCAGTGTGCTGTGGGCTCTGGGGCTGCAGAGATGCGTGTCTGTGGAGTTTGGATAAGCCCCATAAAAACACTCCACACAGTGCTTCTAGAATCAGTCGGAGTCCATGGCACAAAGCAAGGGCTCAGTATATACTGAGTGAATGGATGAATGAATGAATGAGTGAATGAATGAATGAGCCACCTGTCAAACTGCTTTCTCAGATCAGTCCAGTCAGGGGAATGGCGGTGGCCATGGGCTTCTGTAGTGGATGTCCTTAGGCTCGGTGTGGCTGGTGATGAAGGACTGAGAGTCATCCCAGAGAGTGCAGAACACCTCCCATGACCTTCCCCAGAGTCCAAGCCCAGGGAGCAGTTGTGACATCCAGCCAAGCTCACACTTGGCCTGGAGGCCGGACCCCATGAGGACCAACCTGTGGTCTTCAGAGGTTGTCGGGAGGGAGGCCCCAGTGGACGCTGAATTCCAGCCTCTGTCTGGAGGCCTTTGAGCAGCAAGCACCTGGTGGCTGCGCTGTGGATGGGCTTGATGGTCTGAACCCATAACACCCATTCAGGCATCAGAAAATCACCCTCGAATTATCTCTAGAGTTTTATTTCCTAGAATCCTGAATAGATCACATTTTATTGTTGAATACTGAAATCTCATTACTTTAGGAAGTGCTATTACTGGGCTATTACTGGAAAGGAATTCCTCTCTCCTGTTCTGATTAAAACCTCCTGTTCATATTTAAAAAATAATTTCAGACCTTTTTTTTTAATGCTTCTAAAAGTATAAACGTGCAGCCAAGCGTCTTCTTTCCCTAGGCCCCGCGCCTGGGTGTGGACTTCCCTGGGCCTGCTGGTGGAGAGTGAGCGCAGCTCTGCAGAAGTAGAGACACCGGAGTCTCCTCCTGGACCCCCTTCTTGGAGAATGATCCCTTTCTTTTCCTCTGGCTCAGTTGCTTCCTAAGATTCTAATGACAGTTCTGGCCAAAACAGGCAGCCCCCGTTACCACTGGTTTGAGACTTCAGCTCTGGCTTTTTTCACCAGGAACTGATTCTGGGATCTTGGGGCATAGGGTCCAAGATATGGCTTCTCTGCTGACTGATGGAGTCAGGGGAGCTGGTTCCACCCAGAGCAATACGTGGGGATGGGTGGAAAGCACTCCTCCGGGCAGCTCCTGCTCCTCTCTGGAGGCTGCTCCCTCCGCGCACAGGGTCATCAGCTTCCTGCGTCTGAATCCCCAACCTGGGGGTGTCCTCTATGGCCCTCTGGGCTCACTTGGCACTATCACATGCCGAGCCCACTGTGTCATGAATATTACCTGGTGACTTGCTCCTTTCTCCTCCTCTGGGACTCTGCCCGTTCTCTGTGACCCCAATGTACTTGGCACAGGGACTGGCATGGGGCACTCAGAAAATATTTGTCAAATGGATGGTGGAATTCACCAGCACCCAGAAAGCAGTGTGATTTGGGGAGTTTTATCAGCGAGTGGCCATGTGACTCCCAGGGGCAGAGGGGATGTCTTCAGCACATCTCCGTCCCTTTGCCAATCACACCCTGCTCAGTAGAGCCCACCTTGCCTGTCCTCCTCATTGCCTGCCCTGTTCTTGCCTGGCCGCACTGAGCTCCACATGAGGTATATTCCACATGGACACAGGGGAGGTGACCCCCTTCTCTCCAGGGCTGCTCCTCCAAGGCCGCGGGTTGCCTTGGAGAAAGCTCAGAATAGCTGTGTGGCCCCATGCTGATGCTGGGTGAGTGTGCATGTGGCTAGAATTCTTTTCTGGACTCTTGGCAAATGGAATTATTTACAACCACCAGGGCCAATATTTCCCTGCTCCGCAGATGATTTGCAGCAGATGAAGTAGATGCTCTCTCCTTGCAGAGAGCTAATGATAACATTGAGCTCTTCCCACCCCACTGATGTGTCTTTGATGGCACAGCTGTGGATATTTTTATTTGCCCAGTCAAGTCGGCTCCTCGGTGCACATGTCTGAAGTGAAGGCCCTTGGGCTGCAAGCTGCAGAGGGCACTGGCGCCAGCCTTGTGCGTTGACAGGAGACTGCAGGAACCCGCCAGCTTGGTTGCTGGCTTCCTGAGCTCTGTCTGTGGGTTCCCTCCCTGGAATGGACAAGGGGGAGCAGCCGATTTCTGATACAGCTCATCTGTCTGGGTCACTGGTTCCAGAAGTTAATTTTGGATGGAACTTCACAGGCACCTGGCGTCTGGTTATGCAAAACCTGACCTTTGGCTTCACTCTGGGGCCTTCCCTTCTCCTCACCCCAGGGCTCCTGCTGCCTCCCTCTCTGTGCCATTCTTTCCTCTTAAAAAAAAATATCCTGCTGACAGGAGCTTTCTAACTTGTCATTTTGGAGATCATCAACAAATTCTATAGAGAGGTGACCTCCATTATGAGAAAGAGACGGGGAGTTGGCTGGGACCCAAGCCAAGGAGCTGGAGCCTCTTTTGACTGGCAAGGTGACATTGAGTGTCATATCAGCATTCATGGCCAGCTCTCTTCTCCTCAGAGAGTAATTATTTCTTTCAGAGCGAAAGGTCCAATTTGCTGTAAAGAACAGAGCCCCAGGTAAAACGAAAGAGCTATAAGCTCCCCTGACATAAAGGAGACCAGACTGCCCCCGTCCCCAGCCCTGCTCACTCCACATCATAATGGCCATTTGGCCAGATTTATTATGTTTACTTGTACTTCCTTCCTGTCATAACACATTAGGGTGGTTGCACATTGCATGGGTGAGGCCGGCTCAGCAGGTGGAGCTGAACACCTTGCAGCTGACACTGGCTCTTGTATCCTTGGCCAGCACCTGGCTCTGGGCAGGGATTGAGATGGCACCTTTGGAGAAACACTGGGAGAGCTGATGCCTGGCATTTGGGGCCAAGCTGAGCTCTGGGCCCTCTGCACTCTCCTGGTATTTCCTCTACTCCTGGGACATTACAAGAATAAGTGGCCTAAGTCTGTGGCCTTGGATGCCAATACCACGATAGATGTCATTCACTGAGTGCTCACCCTGACCCAGATCATGAGACACTGGGCACTGATGGTTTTATTTAGCACAGGCCCTGGGCACTCATGGTTTCACTGGGCACAGGCCCTGGGCACTCATGGTTTCACTGGGCACAGGCCCTGGGCACTCATGGTTTCGTTGGGCACAGACACTGGGCACTCATGGTTTCGTTGGGCACAGACACTGGGCACTTATGGTTTCACTGGGTGCAGGCACTGGGCATGGATGGTTTCATTGGGTGCATGCCCTGAGCACTCATGGTTTCACTGGGCACAGGCCCTGGGCACTCATGGTTTCACTGGGTGCAGGCCCTGGGCACTCATGGTTTCATTGGGCGCAGACATTGGGCACTCATGGTTTCACTGGGCGCAGGCACTGGGCACTTATGGTTTCATTGGGTGCAGGCGCTGGGCATGGATGGTTTCATTGGGTGCAGGCCCTGGGCATGGATGGTTTCATTGGGCACAGACACTGGGCACTCATGGTTTCATTGGGTGCAGGCACTGGGCATGGATGGTTTCATTGGGTGTATGCCCTGGGCACTCATGGTTTCACTGGGCACAGGCCCTGGGCACTCATGGTTTCATTGGGCGCAGACACTGGGCACTTATTGTTTCATTGGGTGCAGACACTGGGCATGGATGGTTTCATTGGGTGCAGGCCCTGGGCACTCATGCTTTCATTGGGCGCAGGCACTGGGCACTCATGGTTTCATTGGGCGCAGGCACTGGGCACTCATGGTTTCACTGGGTGCAGATACCTAGCACACAAAGCAGTCCTATTTGCCCATCTATGGCTGAGCAGAGTGAGCTCACAGTCAGTGACCCCTTCCCAGGCCCCACCCCCACTAGCACAGGAGTTCCCGCTGTGTGCACCCATGGCGTGGCTCTGGGGTGGCTCTGGGTGGCCCTCATCACTTGGACTGCCTTTTCTTCTTTTCTCGTCTGCCCTCCCCTAAGCTGTAGCTCCATTTCTGTCTTGCACGCTGCTGCAGCTTCAGCACCCACCGTGGTACCTGGCTCGCTGTGGTGTTCCGCACATGTTGTTAAATTTAAATTGTTAAATGATTGGATGAGCCTGACGTGAGATGAGGACCTGCCCAGAGTCATCCAGCTGCTCATCCACAGAGCCTGGGCTGTCCTGCCACGAAGCCCTTGCCAGTCACTATGCCTTCTTGACTTCCCATGGCACCATGACTGTCACACTGCACTGTGGCACAGTGTACCTCCACCTTCCTCCTTCTGCTTCTGTTTTTGGGAGTTCAGTCAAAGCTGACATGTTGCCCAAGACTAGAGGGGAGAGTTTGGAGGCCGGAGAGGATGGCCAGGTCCTGGGTGTGGAGGTTGCTTCCTGCCCCTCCTCCTCCCCCACCACAGGGGCCTGGAGAAGGTAGGGTGGTGTCCTCAGTGAGGATGGTCTGAAGGGGGCCCAGGAGCAGAGGGAGGAGTCATGGTTGGTTGGAAATTAGGACAACCAATGCAGGAAGCTCTCTGTCACAGCTTGCCCATTCTGTAGGTGAGATCCGTGAAGGTCAGGAAGTTGAATAACCTACCTAAGTTTATCTGGCTACTTAGGGGAAGAACAGAGTTCAGACTTGAACTTGAGGTGCCCTAATGAGTGTAAGAGTTTGAGGGGGTCATTCACAAGCATACCCTCGCTTCTGACACTAAGTGTAAATTCAGGGCAGGACCACTCTGTGGTTCCATAATTCACTGAAGGACTCACAGAACTTGCTGAAATCTGTTATGCGTGTGGTTAAGGCTTATCAGAGTGAAAGGACACAGATTAAAATCAGCTGAGGGAAGAGACACATGGGGTAGGGTGCAGACAGGTTCTGGGTGGGGATTCCAGCCATCCTCTATGGGTAAGTTGTGGGACCACTAGCGTCTCCCCACAGCCTGTGTGTCGGTGTCGCCAACCAGGAAGCTCGCTGGGCCTTGGTGCCCAGTCTTTACTGGGGCTCACACATAGACCTGGTTAGCTACCCACATGTCTTCAGCCTCCAGCCCTGCCTAGGACAAGCTGAGGTCATGGGACCCCAAACACACCCCCTTATCACATTGTTAGACTCTCGAGCATGGCCCAAAGCTCCAAAGACACTCTCACCTGATCAGTCCCCTCCTAGGAGCCCAGGGCACAGCCCAGACCTCTCTGTGGGTAAGGTTAATTCTTGATTGAATAGAGTACTATGTAGGAGAGTGTCTAGGAACTAAATTCGGGCTTATTCCCTGATAGACTCTTCTCACCCCGGGTCAAGGTACTTCAGGCCCTTGCCATGGCCCACTGGTGACGTGGGTCCCTGCTGCGGCGTTCAGGCCCCTTGCTTACATCACGGCACTTCTCTCTTTTCCAGACTGACAGCAGCAATCACAGTCACATTCCACAGCCTCTCCAGCACCCAGCCAGCTCTCCGCGGGGGCAGCAGGGACTGGTCCACCCAACAACAGCAGCCATGTCCTCACCTCTTGCTACAGCAGCAACTTTATTTGATTTGATGTATATGAAGAAATAAAACTCAGAAGTCAATTGACTTAAACATGGAACAATGCAGCTTGGTTATTATGGTGTATGCTAA